TCCACCTCATCTTCACACTGAGATTTGGGTGACATCTGTCCCTTTTTGAGTTTTGACCCAAGTTAACCTTTTAAGACGCTCTTTATTTCTTCCCCTTTTGCCTCAGTTCACGTTCCTCCCCCTTCTCCTTACATGCCTTTTATAGCAGCCTCTCCTTTTCTCTTTTATTCTTTTTCTACACATTTCTCTTACTGTAAAATCAGAAGCCAGGCGCGGTGGCTCACGCCTGTAATCCCAGCAGTTTGGGAAACCGAGGCGGGAGGGTCTCTTGAACCCAAGAGTTCGAGACCAGCCTGGGCAACATAGTAAGACCCCCGTCTCTACTAAAAAAAAATTAAAAATTAGCTGGGCATGACGGTGTGCGTCTGTAGTCCCAGCTACTCAGGAGGCTGAGGCGGGAGGATCGCTTGAGGCCAGGAGTTCAAGGCTGCAGAGAGTCACGATCCCACCACTGCACTCCAACCTGGGTGACGCGGCCAGACCCTGTCTCTAAAAAGAAAAAAACTAGAGGGGTGTATCTATCACGCTTTCAATAGATATTCAGCTTGGGTTCTATACTTTTCTCATGACCCTTTGTCTTTCTGTTTTCCAGGTCACTCCTCCTCCCCTACACTTAATTCCCACCCTGCTCCCTTTTCACGGCCCACTCCCCTTCCAGGAGTCCTGCCTGCTGCTTCGAACTCCAATGATCGTCCCATTCACCTCTCACCCCTTTTCCCGCCTTTTTGCCCCACAAGGCTCCAAAGCGCGAGGACCTTATTGTCCTCCTCCCCCATCCTCCAACCAGCCCACAGGACAGCCGCGTTACCATGACGACCGGGCTCCTAGAAGCTGCAGTCAAGGACCTGGTTGCCATGGTTTCCGCTTCTCCGCCTCCAGCCCCGCCCGCGCTCCCCGCGGCGTCGGCGCCTGCGCAGTGCGTGGCGCGCCGGGAGTCAGAGCCTGGGCGGGACGGGGCGGGGCTTCGGGCGAGAGGGAGGGCAGCAGGAGAAAGGATAAGAAAGGGAGTGGGACTGGCGCCTACGGTGGCCGAAGTGGGACGCGCCGAGCCGGAGGCTGCAGGATGGTAGGCTGTGCGAAGAGGGAGGGGAGGGGGAATACCCTCGGTTCTGCCCTCCCATCCCCCACAGATGCGGTTCATGCTATTATTCAGCCGGCAGGGAAAACTGCGGCTGCAAAAATGGTACCTGGCCACTTCGGACAAGGAACGGAAGAAGATGGTGCGCGAGCTCATGCAGGTTGTCCTGGCTCGAAAGCCCAAGATGTGCAGCTTCCTGGAGTGGAGGGACCTCAAAGTTGTCTATAAGAGGTGACTCCCCACCTACTTTCAGACCTGCCTAGTGTAGCGATGTCTCATGCGCTCCTCTCCGCAGATATGCCAGCCTCTACTTCTGCTGCGCCATCGAGGGCCAAGACAATGAGCTCATCACACTGGAGCTGATCCACCGATACGTGGAGCTCTTAGACAAATACTTTGGCAGTGTAAGTCTCCTCTGCCCACCAGTTTCCATTCCATGCTCAACTTAGCCTCTCCCCGCCCTCCCAGGTGTGCGAGCTGGACATCATCTTCAACTTTGAGAAGGCCTACTTCATCCTGGATGAGTTTTTGATGGGGGGGGATGTCCAGGACACCTCCAAGAAGAGTGTGCTGAAAGCCATCGAGCAGGCTGACCTACTGCAAGAGGTACGGGCCAGGGACAGTGAGGAGGAGGAGGATCTGCGTCACCCTCTGTCTGTCTCTGCCTTAGGAGGATGAGTCGCCACGGAGTGTGCTGGAGGAGATGGGTTTGGCATAGCCCCTGCTGGGCCGGGGTGTGGCGATGGGGTCCTGGCAGCGTGGCGGGAACGGCTGCTTCTCCTCTGCCCAGGGCCCTGTTCTTGGTGGGACTCGGCTGCCCCTCCTCTGCTGCCTCACCTTTCGGAGTGAGCTGTGGGCTCAGGCCCTTCAAACATTCCCTCCCTCCACCCCCTACCTCCACTTTCCCCTTTTCCCACTGAAGGTTTTAGAAGCTAGGAGGCAGGAAAATGTGACCCAGATGGGGGTGCTATTTGGCTTTTATTCCCTGCCTTTGCAGAACTGATGTCACCCCAGATGTCCTTCCCTCCCTAATAACTGTAAATATATAAATATGTCAGGTTAAAGGGAAAAGGTGTTCAGGGCACTTCTTGTCCTCTCTGTCCCATAACCTACCTCCACCCTCCCCCTAGCCAGCCAGGCAGCTTCTCTGCCTGGGAGGGGAGCCTGGACCCCCCTCTTTCTCCTTGGCTGCAGTGGGGCCTTTATCCAGTGCCAGGGAGGAACAACATAGTTAATTTTTTTCTAACCTTGCCACTTTGAGGGAAGGAAGGGTTGGGGGAAGGGCAAGCTTTATGGGACCCTGGTCCTGGCCCTGGCCTTTCACTCCAGTTCTGGGTGAGGCAGGAGCTGGGAGGGGTGGGGAGGGGGAGGGGGAAGTGTCTGCCTTTATGTCCTTTCTTCTGAAATAAAAGTAAAAGCATTTCTGGACTTTGCTGGCCTTGGGCTCTGTGAAGGAAGGC